CAGTGCGCCTGCACTCCTCAGCCCTTGGGCAGTCGATGGGACTGGGCACCCTGGAGCAGGAAGCGGCACTCCTCCGCAAGGCTCCTGCGCACAGGAGCCGACGGCCGGGGCAGGGGGAGCAGGCGGGGGGGCGGGGAGTGGGGCTGGGGTGAGGGGGCAGCGGGGGGGGCGGGGGGTGGGGGGGCGGGGGGCGGGGGGTCGGGGGTCGGGGGGGCGGGGGGCGGGGGGGGCGGGGGGGCGGGGGGTGTCGGTGGTCGGGGGGGGGCGGGGGGGGTGGAGGCTCGGGCATGGCGGTCTGCAGGTCCCAAGCCCTGCCCCACAGGGAGGCAGCTAAGGCCTGGCAAGAAATGGAGCACAGCAGCTGCTGGCCCAGGTGCTAAGCCCTTCACTGCCCGGGCCTTGCGGGCCCACCGGGCCACTCCGAGTGCAGGCCCGCTGAGCCCACGTCCACCCGGAACTTGCGCTGGCCCGCAAGCGCCGCACGCAGCCCCAGTTGCCACCGGTGCCTCTCCCTCCACACCTTCCCACAAGCTGAGGGAACCGGCTCTGGCCTTGGCCAGCCCAGAAAGGGGCTCCCACAGTGCAGCGGTGGGCTGAAGGGCTCCTCAAGCGCGGCCAGAGTGGGCGCCAAGGCCGAGGAGGTGCGGAGTGCGAGGGACGGCTGCGAGGGTTGCCAGCTCGCTGTCACCTCTCAGTTCCACAATAGAGCCATGATTGGACTCAAAAAGACCCCTCTTTTCTGGGATCCATACATTTTCTGGGCTCCATTAGGTCCTGCTTAGGTAGTGCTCAGGGGTCCAGGGAGGGTGGAGAGCCTGTATTGGGGTGGAACCCTTTGACTCGACAAGCTAAGGGCTACGTTGAAGTGGCTTATCTGCACTCCTAGTTCCAGAGACAGTAGTTATCTCGGGCCCCAACATCGCGAGGTCTAGGGAAAAATGCTACCACTCCTCCCCCCTACTTCCGCTGCCACGCTGCCTCCATGCCTGCCTCCCCTCTCTGCCACGCCCCCACCACGCGCTTTGCACTCTGGGGCCCACGCACTTCCCTGAAGAGTCTAGAAGCTGCTCCTCATTTCCAGACTTTCCGGGCGCCCACCAGGCTCCCGGGCTCTCACCGGAGACCACAGGGAGGAGCTTCAAGGTACCCCAAGTCCCTGCGGCCTCCAGCAGTGAAGAGTTCCACAAGGGTGAGTGAAGTCCGTTAATGAAAGCTACTGCACTTAGTAAAATGTTGCTTCACTTTGATTTCAGGAGTCTTCCTACGTCACTGAATAATGAATGAAGATGAGAGGGGAAAAGAGAAGAGGTATGCATTCATAACTGACTGACATTTCTGTCCTGTTCTGTACTTTCTTCCTTTTTCTAAAAAGACAAAGTCAATCCAAAAAGCTCTCAAAGGAAATTAAACTGGATTCCATCATTTCCTACCTATGATTACTTCAACCAAGTGACGCTACAGGTAAGAGGGCTTTTGTTCTTTGATTACTTCATATTTAATTACATTATTATTCTCTCGTCATTAGTTATTAGATGGCTTTATGATTACACTGAGCACAGATGGAGTGATCATTTGTGTGGCTGAAAACATCTCTTCTCTTCTTGGACATTTACCAGTAAGTTCTTTCTACTTTTGGGAAAGTGGATCTCCCTCCACCTCCTCCTCTCCTCTCCTGCCAGGCTGAGATTGTGGGCAAAAAATTATTAAGCCTTCTGCCTGATGAAGAGAAAGATGAAGTCTACCAAAAGATTATTCTCAAATTTCCTTTACTAAACTCAGGTATGTATATTTTTAAAAGTAGTAAATTCTTAGACTTGTTTTGTATTTCTTCTCTTTTTACTAGAAACACATATTGAATTTTGCTGTCATTTAAAAAGAGGAAATGTCGAACATGGTGATAGTTCTGCTTACGAAAACGTGAAATTTATTGTGAATGTAAGAGATATTTGTAATGGTAAGCAGTTCTGTTTATCTTATCTATATGACTCTGTTTTCACATGTGTGTCTATCTTCCTTAGAGTTTCCTGTGGTCTTTAGTGGCTTGTTTTCCAGCCACCTCTGTGCTGACTTTGCTGCATGTGTTCCTCAGGAGGATCGGCTTTATCTTGTGGGAAATGTTTGCATTCTCAGGACTCAGCTCCTGCAGGTGGGTATACTGTGTTTGTGCTTCCCCCGCTGTTAAATGTCTAAATATTTGAATTTTTCTGCAGCAACTTTACACTTCAAAGGCAGTCAGTGATGAAGCTGTACTTACACAAGATTCAGATGAGGAACCTTTTGTGGGAGAGCTCAGGTGAGAGGTAGTATTGATAAAGCTAATGAAGATGCTTACCATCTCTCTTTTTTCCTATTTATAGTAGCTCTCAAGGTCAAAGAGGACACACTAGCATGAAAGCCGTGTACGTTGAACCCGCTGCTGCTGCTGCTGCTGCTGCTATCTCAGACGTATGTACATTGAGGACCATAGACTACAATCTATGTCCTATCTTTCTCTTTTGGAAATGTACAGGACCAAATTGATATTGCAGAGGTTGAGCAGTATGGACCACAAGAAAACGTTCACATGTTTGTAGATTCTGATTCAACTTATTGCTCCAGTACAGTTTTCCTGGATACTATGCCTGAATCTCCAGGTAGGTACATTTATGCATTTGGATAGGGACTAAGTCATGAACTCCCCTGTGCTTTCTTCCTCAGCCTTATCCTTGCAAGACTTTCGAGGTGAGCCTGAGGTGAATCCATTGTACAGGGCAGACCCAGTGGACCTGGAGTTCTCGGTGGATCAGGTGGACTCAGTGGACCAGGAGGGCCCAATGGACCAGCAGGACCCAGAGAACCCAGTTGCCCCGTTGGACCAGGCAGGCCTGATGGATCCAGTGGATCCAGAGGACTCAGTGGACCTGGGGGCTGCTGGCGCAAGTGCTCAGGTACTCTGAAAGTCTCGCTTCACTCGCTTCACATACATGAACCATAAGTAATTCCTCCCCACAGCCATTACAGCCATCATCACCAGTTGCATATGACATCATTAGCCAGGAACTGGAACTGATGAAGAAGTTGAAGGAGCAGCTAGAAGAGAGGACTTGGTTGCTGCATGATGCCATCCAAAACCAGCAGAATGCATTGGAATTGATGATGGATCACCTTCAGGTCAGTCAGGATGCTAGGTTTCAGGTCAGAGAAATAAGACCTTTGTGATACTGTGTCCTTACAGAAGCAGCCAAACACATTACGCCACGTTGTCATTCCTGATCTCCAATCTTCGGAGGCAGTGCCCAAGAAACAACAGAAACAACACGCTGGGCAAGTGAAGCGGCCTCTCCCACATCCCAAGGACGTCAAGTGTTTCTGTGGTTTATCTTTATCCAACTCTCTCAAAAACACTGGGGAGCTTCAGGAGCCTTGTGTTGCCTTCAACCAGGTATGGAAAGGCTGTTTTAACTGTGTATCTGAAGGGTGCTTTTATCTGTTGCCTTTCGATGCAGCAGCAACTGGTGCAGCAAGAACAACACCTGAAGGAGCAGCAGCGGCAGCTGCGGGAGCAGCTGCAACAGCTGAGAGAGCAAAGGAAGGTGCAGAAGCAGAAGAAGATGCAGGAGAAGAAGAAGCTGCAGGAGCAGAAAATGCAGGAGAAGAAGAAGCTGCAGGAGCAGAGGCGGCAAAAGAAGAAGAAGCTACAGGAGCGGAAGAAGTGGCAGGGGCAGATGCTACAGAAAGAGCCAGAGGAGGAGCAGCAGAAGCAGCAGCTGCAAGAGCAGCCACTGAAGCATAATGTCATCGTGGGGAATGAGAGGGTGCAGATATGCCTGCAAAACCCACGTGACGTATCTGTGCCCCTCTGCAATCACCCTGTTAGATTTTTACAGGCCCAACCCATTGTTCCTGTCCAGAGAGCAGCTGAACAACAGCCCTCTGGCTTCTATCAAGATGAAAACTGTGGGCAACAGGAAGATGAGAGTCAAAGGTAAGACATGCATGGAATGGTGATAGTGGCTACACATCACTGCAACAGCTTTCTTCTCTTACAGTTTTTATCCTGAGGCGTATCAAGGGCCCCCCGTGAACCAGCTGCCATTGATAGATACCTCAAACTCTGAGGCAATTTCTTCTTCCAGCATTCCTCAGTTTCCCATAACTTCAGACTCAACCATAAGCACCCTGGAGACCCCACAGGATTACATCCGGCTTTGGCAAGAGTTGTCTGATTCACTCGGTCCTGTTGTCCAAGTGAACACTTGGTCTTGCGATGAGCAGGGCACCCTGCACGGCCAACCCACCTACCATCAGGTATGGGACAGCCCCCTCCTTTTCCTTCCAGCACATTCCACCTTGTTTCACTTTTTCCTGGCAGGTGCAAGTTTCTGAGGTAGGAGTCGAGGGACCTCCTGATCCACAGGCTTTCCAAGGCCCTGCTGCATACCAGCCAGACCAGATGAGATCTGCGGAGCAGACCAGATTGATGCCTGCAGAGCAACGTGACTCAAATAAGCCGTGCTAACAGTACTTTCATGACCAGTGATGAGGGGAAATGGGGGGAGGGGGCAGGCCAATGAGGTCTGCATGGCCAGGGGACCTTCAAGGTGCGTAAAGTCCCTTGGGGTAGGGTTTAGTGGGTAGAGACTTATTTGTTTCCTGATAGGTTATGTTTGTAATTGTTTGTTAAGCACAGCCTGTTTCTTGGAAGTTATGCTGTAGAGGCAGCCTGTGATCCGTAGTATGCTAGGGTGTGACAGCAGCCAGCCACAGCTGGATCTGATGTCTTGTCTGCCCCGCCCAGCTTTGCATATCCATGTTCTACCACAGGAAGGTGGCCTGCCAAGAGTCTGCTCAAAGTTTTCAACATAAAGAATAAAGAAAAAAAAATGCCAAAGTGCTTTTCAATCTAGTAAATCTAGAGGGTTGTTTTGTCTTAGCCACAAGAATTCCGAGGTCTTGACCCTGATGATCAACCTGCCTCCCCTCCATAGTCTTGTTGGAGAAGCCCAGAGAGAATGGGACTCCAACTAAGGGAACCTGAAATCAACTCAATGGAGGCACTTCAGAGCTAAAATAATTATGGCTTCCTTGCTTAATAAACATTTTCGTTCACTGCAACTTTGTGAATTGATGAGTGACGTTTGGAACCT